CGTGTGGGGTGAGGGCCATTTGGCACCCGGCTGAGGGGCCTGGTCAGCAGGCTCCTGGGCCCGCGTGCTGGAGTTACTGGCGGCCTGCGATTTGCTTTGGACTCACCCATTTCCTTCTCTCCCTCTGAAACGCAGAGGGGTGCGCCGGAGAGGGAGGCTGCTGGCCTGGCTTTGTTGTTTGCCAGTTGGAGGATCTATGGGATCCGGCATGGGCAGCTCCCAGGCCACGAGGTGCCGAAATTACTCAGTGGGGTCCTCAGGAACTTTCCGTTGCGTACCTCCCCAAGTATTTGTAACTTTTCTTTTAAATATCCAGGCTTATTAAATTGCACACACAGAATGCTGCATTGGCTCAGCTATTCTTGGGAGGCCTAATTAATTCAGCTATTGCATCAAACTTTTTTTTTCTAAATCTGTGAATAGATGCTCCAGCCCGGTTTTCTCTGGGCGCCCCTCCAGCAGAGTGTCAGATCGTGGGGAGGAGGGGCTGTGGATGGAAGCGAGGGACTGTCGCCTCTGCTCGGAGGGGGCTGCGGAGGGTGCATGTGTGTGTGCATGTGTGTGTTTGTGTGTGCGCGCTTCTGACCCTGCCAGGCCAGGGCTCAGGTGGCAGCCGCCTGCAGACCTGTGGGCTGGGGAAGGATGCTCGTGGCAGAGCTGCAGACAGACGTAGCAGGCTGGGGCCCTTCGTGTCACACGGGGAGTTGGTTGGGGTGGGCCCGATGGCGCTCCCTGTGGGCTGGGGCCTTTCTTTTTGGGGTGGCCGCACCCTCGTCAGTGCCTGTGGCTGGAGGAAGCCACATGTCGGGGGGGATTGTGGGCTCGTGCAGGCTGCGTAGTGGGTCACCTGTGGCCAAGGCCTGAGCTGCTGGGACACGCTCACGTCACTGTCTTCAGAGCTGATGGCAGAGGATCTCGGTTGAGCAGGGTGTGTCTGCGTTTGTTTTTGTCCGACTGTGGGTCATGTGTGTGCTTGTGGTCTTTCTGTCTTCCTGGGCTTTGCTGGGGGCCCATTGGAGTGGCCAGTGGGGCCTCGTTGTCACAGCTGACACAGAGCAGGGCCCAGGCCACCCGGCTTCTCTCTCCCTGTGGTTGTGAGCGCCGGGGTCCTTGGGCCGCCATAGAGACAGGCCAGACAGGCTCTGGTCATCTCAGCGGATGCCTCCGAGCCGCCTTTCCCTTTTGAAGTCCCCAGCACTGCTCTGAAATTTCATTTACCGATTAAAAAGCAATTCCCAGGCCATACTGACGACGTGCACGGTGTGAGTGACTGCGTCCTCTAGGCCTGAGTGGCAGCCACACAGCCTGGCCCTGGCAGTGGTGTCCTCCGCCTGGCTCCCTGAATGTTCACCAGCTCCTGCGGGTTTTCCTCTCCTCATGCTCCTGGGGGTGGGGCACCCATCCTGCCCGTGTTGCCTCCTGCTCTATGTTCTTGACGTGGGATGGCGGCCAGGGACTCTGCCCTCGCTCAGTGCCTGCCCTTTAGGCTCTGTGACTGTGCACTTGGGAGTTCTGGGCTTCAGGGTCCCCTTAAGTCTCCTCAGGACAGCCGTGTGCGTGTCTCTGTGTGCACAGGAGCGACACATGAGAAGGGAGTGTGGTCTCAGGGTGGGCGTGGACCCACAGTGCCCAGACCCTACTTGTCCTAGAAGGAGTGGCCTGGGAGGCCCCGCCTCCGCCCTCACTGGCCGCCGTTGGCTCCTCCCACTCGTGTCTTGACAGCTTATTCTCGGGATATGTTTTGATTTCTTCACTTCCTTTGTAGCTTATTTTAATATTTTTGATCTGCCGAAGATGAGGGCAGAACAAAGAATGTACTGGAACTCTCTTTGCAGGGCTGCTGCTCCCAGCAGGCCTTCGGGCTCTGCGGAGCCGGAGGGGGCTGAATTGCCTTCCGGGTGTTTGTGGCCAGGCCAGGGTCGGGTCTCCTGCCTGAGTGGGCTGGGTCAGCGCCACTCTCCTACCCATGGTGGGAGGTGGGAGAGGGCGGAGATGTTCCCGGGTCCCAAACCAAGTGGGAGGCAGGGCTGCAGCTTTCTCCTTGGAAGCCTCCTGTGACAGCGGCTGTGCCTGAGCCTCTGGCCTGTCGGCAGTGCAGTGGCAGCATGAGGGGCAGACAGTCTTCCTCCAGATGCCCCCTCATGTCACGGGGTTACAGAGGAAGCCTCCGCTTCTGTCCAGTGGCTGTCGGGCCCGGCCAGCTTCCTGCTGCTGTATCTTGGAAGACCATGTGGGCTGCATGGGTGCTTGGCGAGTCTCCTCTTAGGGACCCTGGGGCTGCTATCCTTGACAGGGGACCTTGTCTCACCTCCCCACTCGGTCCCACACTGGCTTTGTGACCTTGGACGAGTTGCTTAACCTCTCTGCCTCAGTGTAAACTGGGGACTACTGTTTATTGATCTTGGACTTTATGTTTTGAGTGGTACAGGTGGGGCACAGATGGGTCATTGTGCTGCTGGGAGCACTTAGCCAAGACTGGAGCCTCTGAGCCTTCCCCACTCCCACCCCTCTTTCTTCTTTCCGGTCGGCTCGCCTCCTTCCTCGGGTTCTCTGATAGCTGTAGGACTCCATTGGACTACATTTTTTTGTCAGTATAGACAGCTGTCAGAGACGGAGACAAAATGTGGCAGTTGGAGCTGCCGCTTGGCCTGCTGCCTGGGACGCGGCCCCTTGTCCCGCAGAACGTCAGCCAAGCGCTTTCCGTGCAGGCTGATAACAGGGTGGTGCCGTGCTTCCCTTGGGCCGTGGCAGGATCCTGCTCCAAGGGGGGGTCCTGCTCCGAGGGGGCCGGGGTTTCTGTTCCAACAGGGCTGGTGGGGGGGGTCCTGTTCCCAGAGGTCCGGGATCCTGTTCTGAGGGGGCCAGGGTCCTGTTCTGGGCCGGGGGTCCTGCTCCGAGGGGGCCGGGCGTCCTGTTCCTAGGGGCGGTGGGCTGCCTGTGTGAGAGCTGTTCTTCACCTGCCACGTGCAGTCTGGGCATTCTGGTGACTGGAGAATTTGGGTTGTGTTACAGTGTTGTTGCTCTGTCCTGCAGATGCCTGAATTCCCAGGGGTCTTGCAGGTCCCCTTGCCCTTGCGCTGTGTGGGCTGGCGTGGGTCTCAGTGGGCTGTGGGTTGAGGGTCGCTTGGTTGGGAAGCTCTGCGCGCTTCCCAGTGGAGGGTCCGCGACGGGGGTTTTCTGATCCCTCATGCTGGCTTTTGACCCGTGTCACTGCAAGGCTGCCCCTGGCCCCAGGCAGCGTTTCTTCAGGCAGGTGCCCAGCCAGGTGGTCGGGCTTGAGACCTTTGAGTCTCGAGGTCTGTTCTGGGGAATGACTGAGCTTGTGGAGGCCAGGAAGGGGTTGCTGGGCTTGGAGAGCCTCTGGGGAGGAGTTGTGTTTTGCTCTTTGCTGTTTTAAGCTGAAATGATCACAGGAAGGGACAGCATCAAGAGTTTCTTTCTGGGACACCCCTCACTCAGCTCAGCGGCCGTGTGTGGGTTTGGGGCTGTGCTCTCCCAGACACCCTCAGGTCCGGGGAGCACTTCGGGGGCTATCTGTCCCTTTGTCCACCAGCTTCCTTTGGAAAAAGTGTTTGCTGCAAGTGTTTTTCTCCAGCTTTTCGTGGGGTTCCCTGTAGTCTTGGGCCATGCTCTGGGGTCAGGCTCCCGGCAGGCCCTGGTCCCCGTGCAGAAGGCCAGGGTCTGCGGGTTTGGGCTGGTCTGCCCCCCAGGTGAGGGTTCCGGAAAGACGGCCGGCTGCTGAGTCTTCTCAAGCAGGGGAAACAGCAGCTCGAGAGTGGTTCTTGACCTCTGCCCACCCCAGCTGGCTGTGCACGGACTGGGGAGGGCATGGGCAGCTGCCCCCAGGTGGCTTCTGCAGGGAGCAGAGCTTAGTGGTCATTTTCCCGGCATGGTCTGTCATCCGTCTGTCTGGGACCCCTCTGGGAGCTGGGCTGGGTCCCTCGCCTTCTGGGGCAGCAGGGTCACGGTGGGGGGGCTAGTCCTCTCTTTCAGCATCTTGTTTCTCAGCCGTCCCTGCGGCTATTTGTGCAATGTCTGTCTGTCTGAGTCTCCGGGTGAGGGCAGACAGGATATGGTGCGAGGAAGTCTGGGGTAAGTGTGAGCCGAACCCCGCCCTGGAGTCTCTCGGGGTTGTGGGGCCACAGCCCCAGCTTAGGTTAGGCCTTCACTGCTGCTGGCAGGGCCTCCAGAGAGAAGGCGGTGGTTCCGGGGCCTGGGCCCTGACTGTCTGGCAGGAGGTGTCCACGCCGGCGGCCCGGCTCTCTGTGGCAATAATGTGTCTCTTTCTAAGGATTGCGAAAGTTGAGGGAGGATTTCTCCACTGGAAGAATTATGCAAGCTTCAACTGAAATGTTTTTAAAAAGTTTCTTTGTTTTGAGTCAAAATACAGAAGGTGAATTATTTCCCTAATATCTGGGAGAGCTGGAAAAGAAGGCCCCTGTCCTTATTCTTCAGGGCTCTTCCCCTCCTGAGCAGTGGTCACCAGGCCAGGGTGTCATGGAGGGGGGGCTGCCTGGGGACCAGCTCTTTACACCTGGCCTCCAGAGCGGGTGGTAGGGCGGCTCCTTCCTGCCCTGCCCTGGCTGTCACCCTCGTGGTCTGGAGCAGGGTTTTTTTTTGTTGTTATTTTTTTTTTTTTTTGAGACAGGGTCTGTTTCTGTTGCCCAGGCTGGAGTGCAGTGGTGCGATCTTGGCTCACTGCAGCCTCCGTCTCCTGGGTTCAAGCGATTCTCCTGCCCCAGCCTCCTGGTAGCTGGGATTACAGATGTGTGCCACCACACCCAAGTAATTTTTTTGTATTTTTAGTAGAGATGGGGTTTCACCATGTTGGCCAGCCTGGTCTCGAACTCCTGACCTCAAGTTATCTGCCCACCTTGGCCTCCCAGAGTGCTGGGATTACAGGCATAAGCCACTGTGCCTGGCCCCTGGAGTGGGTTCTGCCACGGAAGGCATCCCCGGGGTCTGCGGGCTGGAGGGGTCGCCCCCACTGTGCCACCTGTTCTCTCGAGGCCTGGTTGCCCTCTGCAGACCAGGTGCCATGCCAGGTGACCCTCAGGAAGCTCTGGCTCACCCCGGGGGCTGGGGGGCATGATAAGCGATAGCTCTTAGGTGCTGCTGCTTTGTGAATATGAGAGAGTTCCAGAAGGGCCCCGCTTCCCAGAGCCTGCATGTTGGTTTCACTGTGTGGTACTTGATATTTTTCCAGGCTGCCTTGCTGGGGTGGCCTCGATGGGGGGCCCAGGGAGCCTCCAGCTCTGGGGACATGCTGCCACATGAGCCTGCTTATTTACGAAAATGAAGAACCAGGACTTGAGTGTGAATTTTAAATGAGATTGTGGGGACAATAGTAAAATCCAGACTAGGACCAGATGGACTGAGCACCTGCGTTGGCCATGGCCCGGAGGTGGCGTGGTGGTGCCTGGCGCCTGTGGCCCTCAGCATGTGTCCTGCCGGCCGCCTAGTAGGCCTTCGCTTGAAGTGCTTATTCCTTTGAGTAATGCTCCTGTCTTTTGTTTGGGGGGAAACAGATAAAGGGGGCTTTGAGAGGCGTCTCGGCGTGATCCTGGGAAACGGCCGAGATTCTGTTCGGTGCTTGGTGTTCGTGTCTTCTCTGATTTTACCTTTTTGACTCATAAAGATGGAAGGAGTGCTCTGCCTCGGTGCCTCTGCAGCTGCAGATGCTGAATCGGGGCGTTTAGGCCTGCCTCTTGGGCTGGCACACCTGGCGGCCTTGGTCAGGCCTTCTTGGGCTGCCTCTGCTGGGGTGCTTGTCTCACTGGCCGTGGGGGTTGTTGCCTGTGTGGTTGTGTTGCTGGCTTCAGGGGCTAGGGTTAGGGACGCCTGGTCACGTCTGGGTCCCCAGTTTGGGGGCCAGATTCAATAACTCACTGAATGACTCAGTGGAACTCTGCAGGCACTGGCAGTCAAGGTTTATTGGCAGGTCCATTCTTTGGCTAGAAGGAGAATGCTGTTTCTTTTCTCACTGTTTCACCATTTTTTTTTTTGAGATGGAGTCTTGCTCTGTTGCCCAGGCTGGAGTGCAGTGGCGTGATCTCGGCTCACTGCAACCTCAGCCTCCCGGGTTCAAGCAATTCCCCTGCCTCAGCCTCCTGAGCAGCTGGGACTACAGGTGCGTGCCACCACGCCTGGCTAATTTTTTGTATTTTAGTAGAGACGGGGTTTTACCATGTTGGCCAGGATGGTCTCCATCTCCTGACCTCTTGATCTGCCCACCTCGGCCTCCCAAAGTGTTGGGATTACAGGCATGAGCCATTGCGCCTGGCCATTGTTCCACCTTTGGAAGAAATTGGTTCACCGTCTTCTGACCTGGGGGGCGCTTCTACCCTGGTTCCATATTGAGGGCTGGGAAGTTGCTGGAATATTATTACCCTTGGCTGGTGAGGCTGAGTGCTGATGCTCCTCCCAGCTCTCAGCCCTGCCTGGACCAACTGCGGCTTCTGCTGGAACGTCGGCGGCTGACTTAGAAAGAAACAGCTCCTGTTCTAGGCTTCCTGCAGGTCCCACGGTGCTGCTTGTTTCAGAGAAACGCAGCTCAGGCTGGCGGCCTCAGGTGGGCATGGGTGGCAGGGGATGCCATCACCCAAATCAGGGATCTTTCTCTGTCCTGAGGGTTCCACCCCAGGACCCAGGGCACTAACTGGGTTCTTGTGTGGCCCTTCCCGACCAGACCTGACCCCTGAGCTGCGTGTGTGAGGTGATGGTGACTCCACGACAGCTTGTGTGCCGTTATGGGGGCACCTGAGGACTGGCTGACCTCACCGGGAAGTGCGTCAGGAGTGGGTGAGGGGTGGTGGGAGGGCAGGGAGCGCCCAGCAGGTGTCCAGCGGTGCTGGCGCTGCCTCTGTCTCTCTGTCCACGCCCTGTGTGTATCTGGAGTGGCTTAGGTGCTCCCTGCGGTGCTCCTGGCTGCTGTGGTTCCTGAAGGCTGCGGCTGTGCCGGTGGTTTCCTTTGATGTCAGTCTTCTTCTACAGGGGAAACCATGTTGCCAGGAGAGCCAGGTGTCCGCTAATTACGTTGTGTTGTTCTGCCCAGGAGTGAACCTGTAAGTGATGAGAATAAGAAGCGGCTGTCAGCCTGCAGACCCGCCCTCACCCTGTCCTGGTTGGGGTGCTGCCTGCTGGGAACCCCTGGTCCAGCTGTTGAGAGGAGGCTGACTGGGGGCACAGTTGTTGCAGAGTCTGATGCAGGCTTTCTCTGCCGGGAAAGTAACATGGAAACATTGTTGCTTTTACTATGGAGCAGATGTATCTTTGCCCAGAAACAGAAATGCTCTTGGTTTCTTTTTTTGGAAATAAGGCCCATAGGCTGGGTCCTTCTTGCCCTGTTGAGGGAACGTGTCTGTCCTTAGCGTGGAGGCCAGTCTGGCCGGGTGCTGAGCTCGTCCTGCAGAACACGCGTGAACGCCTCATCCCTGAGGGCCCCGGGAGGCTGGCGCCCTCTGTGGGAGGTCTGAGGTTGGCCCATTTGACCCTATCCAGGACGGGTTACTTAAGGAGTCCAACGGGCCTTGAGAGGCTGATCACCCTCGTGTGGCGGGCGTCTCTCCCCGGTGCCCTCCCGCCTGGTGCTGTCAAGGGCTTCTCTGTGCCAGGCGCTGGGCTGTGGCAGCCCCAGGTCCCCGCCTGGTGTGGCTGCCCACGGTCCAGGCAGCTCCAGGGTGGGCATCCTTGGCTCCCTCCCTCACCAGCTGGCCCTGGGAGGTCTGTCTGAGAGGAGTTAGGCCTCATTGTCCGTGCTCAGAGAACCCGAGCCTTCCTTAGGAAGCAGTTTGTCCCCGTGCCTCCCTTCAGGATCCTGTGGCCTGAGAAGCCTCTGCGTGGCAGTGGATGGCAGCTCCAGCTGCCCGTGGCCCTCTTTTTTTATGGTTTCCCAGATGACTGGGCCAAGCTGGGCCTCTGCATCCTAGGCATGCTGTTCCCTGCGCTTCCCTGGAAGGTCGGCGGCCCTGCGTGGACCTACACGGTACCCAGGACAGGCCTGCCATGGCACCGGTTGGGCCTCTGGGCACAGGGTGCTCTGCCTCCATGGCCCTGACAGGCTCTGATGCCTGAGGATGGGGGCCGGGCACTCCCAGCCTTGAGACTTCCCTCTGCAGAGGTGGCACAAGCCCGGGGCCCCAGAGTGAGGGGACTCTTGCCTGCCTGGTGAGGGTGAGCGTGGGGTCTGGACTCTGACCCCTGGTCCAGGCGGGAGAGGAGCACACTGGACAGGGCAGCCGAGCCACCCTCTGCGGAGCTGTGGACACTGCGTGTGTGGTGCTGAAGGTGTACACGTCCACTGAGGCCACCTGCGCCGCTGCCTGTGTCCTGTGGGCTGGCACTCACCGAGTGAGAGCTGTGTGCAGAACCTCCGCTGTCAGCGGGCCAGGCCACACTGGGGAGGGAGGTATTCCGTGTGCTTGCACTGAAGCCTGCCCCAGGCTGCCTTCTGGGTTAGGGATACCCAGGACCTCCATAGCTGGTGTGGCGTCTGTGAGATCTCAGCTGCTGCTTCCCTGGACGCCCGTGTGGACCTGGAGGGGGGTGGGGACCCGGCCTGGCATGGTCCCTGGCCACCTGCCTGGTGCTCCGGGTTGTGCCGTTGGCAGTGCCTTCGCTCTGCCTCACCTGCTGCCTCCGCCTTTCCTGGCTACAACCCTGTTGCCCAAACCATTAAAAAAATTATACTACCAAGTTGAATGATATGCAAATGTAGTCAATTAAGCGAGGGGATTTTAATTAGCAGTTTAAGTTCATGTGTGAAGTGCCTTGCCTTAATTACTTGACAGTTTTGTTGTAAATTTGCTAAGTTTTTTTTTGCAGAACTATCAAAACTGTGATTTTTGTTAACATTCTTGGATGCGGTGAGTGGCGCCCAGCTTGCCTGACCCTAGTGGGTTTTGTCTTAATTTATAAAGCTCTTTAAACTGTGAAAACAAGGTAAACCCCCTGGGTTGCCTCTGTGTGGCTCTTCGAGTCAAGCCGGGCTCGATGTCTTCCTTGTCACTGGCTGGGGTGGGGACCTGCCTCGTGCGTGGTCTTGAGCTCCCGTTGGGGGAACGGGAGAACCTTCATCCCATGTGGGTGTAGCCGTTGGCGGCACCTTTGTACGGGGACACACCCTGGACCTGAATGGAGTCAGGAAGGGTTTCAACCTGGATGGCCCGCGTGCCGGGGACCCGCAAGGTGTGCAGTGGCAAGGGCCGGTCCTGGTGGCGGGCTCCCTGGTGATGCTGGTGGATGGTTGTGCGTGGGCCTTGGGGTTCACAGTTCAGTTTGGGAGAGGCGAGAACCCCTCACTTTGAAGTCTTTCCTGGCCAACGGGAGGCTTCTCAGAGCAGCTTTCACGGCTCCGGGGCTGAGTGAGGCCTGTGTCTAGGCTCATCCTGCCCTCCGGGGCGTCCCAGTGTGCCTGGGCAGTGGCGCAGCTGGCTCCTTCCACTGGGTTTAGGTGTGCTTCTGCTCCCCACTGCTGCTTCAGCTGCGTCCTTTGCGGGTCCCCGTAACTTCAGTGCCCCCACCCCTGTTCGGTTCCCTGACTGAGCTCGGCGCCTCTAGTGTAGATGGGTTTTTAATTTTCCCAGCTGAACGTCGTTATTTGGATTGTGATTTCTTTGGTGTTTCAATGGACTGTAGATGAAGGAGGACCTGTTTTCTCTCAGGAGTGTCTGTGGGGTCTCTTGTCCTGGTTTGCTCAGTGAAGTGTGGCCCCAAGGGCTGAGGGAGGTGGCCAGGACCCCGCAGGGTGGCCCCCACCACAGAGGCTGCTGTCCTCCGGGTTCTTCTCCACTTTCTGGGACCTTGGCCGAGGAGGCCTCTGGGAGGGTGAAATGGCCACAGGCCTGGAGAAGCGACACCGGTGGGAAGCCACCGGCAGAGAAGTCAGGGAGGAGGGAGTCCTGGGCCTGGAGGAACGTGGGAGGGGCAGGCGCCTCCTAGCAGCCTCAAGAAATGTGGGCCAGGCAGGTCTGGCTACGGGCAGGAGTGTGTCTGGGACTCTGAACTGCCAGAAGCACTTGGCGGCAAGCCACATGCTGTCACAATGTTGCCTGGCCCCCATGAGGAGGTCCCGTGGGTGGTGGCGGGTGGTGGCTGGTTGTGGGGCAAGGCTGCGGGACTGGGACCGCTGGCTTCCTGGGGCCATCGAGGCTCCCAGAAGAAGAAATCAAGAGGATTTTAAGAAGCAGAGTTCTCTTTAGCCCGAAGTAACCATACAGCATTAACAAGAAAACTTGGAATTCTTCGAAGTGAAGCTCTCTCTACTTGTTCGGAGGATGGAGGACAGTTCTAGATCCAGGAGAGCGGTGGCGCAGACACGGACTTCACCCTTGGTGGGAGGGGAGAAGCACAGCATCCTGTTGTTCGTGAGTCAGGTGAGAGGCGCGAGAAACCACAGCTCTTAGGACAGGTGCCAACAAAACCTTTCATTGATCGCAGGTCTCCTCTGAGCCTCCGGCCTCCATAAGACCCAAAACAGATGACACCTCTTCCCAGTCCCCCGCGCCTTCCGAAAAGGACAAGCCGTCCAGCTGGCTGCGGACCTTGGCCGGCTCTTCCAATAAGGTGCTGTGGGGCCTGTCGGGGTCCTTGGGGTGGGTCACTCACACAGACAACTCTTTCTCGACAGAGCCTGGGCTGTGTTCACCCTCGCCAGCGCCTCTCTGCTTTCCGACCCTGGTCCCCCGCAGTGTCAGCGAGTGAGAAAGAGCTCTCCCCACACCTCCCGGCCCTCATCCGAGACAGGTGAGTGGGCGCCATTCACAGGTGTTTCTGATGGCACCTTCCCGACACCCGCCTGCCCCTCCAGCTTCTACTCCTACAAGAGCTTTGAGACAGCCGTGGCGCCCAACGTGGCCCTCGCACCGCCGGCCCAGCAGAAGGTTGTGAGCAGCCCTCCGTGTGCCGCCGCCGTCTCCCGGGCCCCCGAGCCTCTCGCCACTTGCACCCAGCCTCGGAAGCGGAAGCTGACTGTGGACACCCCAGGAGCCCCAGAGACGCTGGCGCCCGTGGCTGCCCCAGAGGAGGACAAGGACTCGGAGGCGGAGGTGGAAGTTGAAAGCAGGGAGGAATGTACGTGTGAGTCGCTTTCTGTGCCTCCTCCCTGTGGGTGACTTTGTTTCTGTCTCTGCTTCCTCCTCAGTCACCTCCTCCTTGTCCTCGCTCTCTTCCCCGTCCTTTACCTCATCCAGCTCCGCCAAGGACCTGGGCTCCCCGGGTGCGCGTGCCCTGCCCTCGGCCGTCCCTGATGCTGCGGCCCCTGCCGACGCCCCCAGTGGGCTGGAGGCGGAGCTGGAGCACCTGCGGCAGGCACTGGAGGGCGGCCTGGACACCAAGGAAGCCAAAGAGAAGTTCCTGCATGAGGTGGTCAAGATGCGCGTGAAGCAGGAGGAGAAGCTCAGCGCAGCCCTGCAGGCCAAGCGCAGCCTCCACCAGGTGAGCGGGGCGAGTGGTGCTGGGAGGTCCAGGGCAGTGACCCCGAGCCGCCTCCGGCCCCCAGGAGCTGGAGTTCCTACGCGTGGCCAAGAAGGAGAAGCTGCGGGAGGCCACGGAGGCCAAGCGTAACCTGCGGAAGGAGATCGAGCGTCTCCGCGCCGAGAACGAGAAGAAGATGAAAGAGGCCAACGAGTCACGGCTGCGCCTGAAGCGGGAGCTGGAGCAGGCGCGGCAGGCCCGGGTGTGCGACAAGGGCTGCGAGGCGGGCCGCCTGCGCGCCAAGTACTCGGCCCAGGTATGCGGGTGGGGAGACTGAGGCACGCAGCACAGGCGCCGCTGACCACTCGGCTCCCTTTCAGATCGAAGACCTGCAGGTGAAGCTGCAGCACGCGGAGGCGGACCGGGAGCAGCTGCGGGCCGACCTGCTGCGGGAGCGCGAGGCCCGGGAGCACCTGGAGAAGGTGGTGAAGGAGCTGCAGGAACAGCTGTGGCCGCGGGCCCGCCCCGAGGCTGCGGGCAGCGAGGGCGCTGCGGAGCTGGAGCCGTAGATTCCGTGCCTGCCGCCGCAGCGCCGCCGACAACGCGGGTGCAGGGGGGCGCGGCTGGGCGGTGCAGCTCCGCCCGGCTCCGCCCCTGCAGCCCACACAGCACAACGTCTTACCGTGCCTATTACCAAGCGAGTGTTTGTAACCATGTAGTTTTGGAACCCACTGCAAAATTTTCTACTGGCCAAGTTCAAGTGAGTAAGCCGCGTCCCCCAACTACAGCTGGAGACGGGGCCAGCTCGGCGGCCTGCTGGTCCTCTGCTTGCTGGAACATTCTAACATTTACACTTTTGTTATAAGCTATTTAAAACCAGTAAGGAGACTTGAAATTCAGAAAATCAACACATTTTTAAATGACTAACTTCTAAAAGCCCCAACACATGACGCCATCTGAAGACCCGCAACGGAGTGGGGGTGGCGGCCGCCCCACCCTCCCCACCCGGGGAAGCCATCACAGCTCATCTGCCCGCGGCTGCGTGAGGACAGCAGGGGTTTTTCTTCAGAGTCTATTTTTTCAGCGACAAGGACCCAGGTCTTCCTGCTGCTGCCAGGGAGAGCAGGGACAGTGCCGCGTGCGAGATGAGCTCGAACACTGCCCGCCTTACTGCCGCCTACCCCGCCCGCCACGCCGCCGTCGATGCCAGCGCTGTCCCCACGGGTACCAGGAAGTGCAGAGCCGCACAGGAGCTGCCCCGGAGCTGAGGGGACGGTCTTCGGCTCCTCTGCACCCCGTGATTCTGCCCACGCTCCTCCACCACGAGGCACTGACCTGCGTCGGGTGGTGACCGTGGCTGGCGGTCACGCCCTCAGCCCCTCCGGGCACACGTGCCGCCTGACCGGGCGACCCTTTTCAGTTCGGCAAACGTCGCTCCCTTCATTTTGGGACTGAGGCTGCAGCATTGGAACAAAAGAGCATTATTTCAATTTTTCTTTCTTTTTTTTTGTTCGTTCATTTAAACGTATATTTAGAACTGCACTTTGTCCACAACCTTCCCTTCTCTTTCTATTCCCCAGTGAACTGAGGTTTTTACCGATTTATAGAGCAGTCAAATCCGAAGTGCTCGAGTGCTTAGAAACCCCCTCTGGTGCTTGGTTGAACAAGGGAATCACAAGAAAACGAAAATGCAAAAACTGAACTTCGGGGGTCGTTCTGTGCCTTCCAGCATCTTGTACAGCAAATCCTGACTCGTGTCTTTTTACCCCCAAGATATCTGTCTTCAGTAGCGACTGAATCTGCCACTCTCAGAATAAGTTCCTTGCATTTATTCCAAATAATCTCGTTTACTCTCACCTGTTTATGCAAATTGTATAAGGTTTCTTATGCCCAAGCTTGAAAAATGATTTCCCAGTAGACAAGAGGCGGCTACCTATCCTACAGTTACGGTATTTATTTACATAAGAAGATCTTACAGGAGTTCTTTGCTTGAATCCGTTCTAACACCCGCGGCAGCTGCACGCGCTCACAGAAGGTGGAGGTTACTTGCCCAGGTACAGACGACCTCGGGGCAGTGACGAGCAAAGACCAGAGACTGCTGAGCCCTCGCATCTGGGTGGCGGAATTGCCTGCGGGGTTTTGCCCTTGGTTTACTGAGGGGGGTCTTGGTTGCTGCTGAAGCCCCCCACCCCTTCTAAAGTGCAATGCAAAAGGGACATCATGTATATGCAGCGTTTGTTTGGAATTTTCTTTGCTTTTGTTTTCTTTGCGGTTGTTCTGTGTGCATGGATTCCACACCTCTGCCGTAGGTAGATCCGTCAGCGGGCATTATTACCGTGTCTTGTAAAGGGTCGGTTTTGTTATGCAACATGCAGAATGCTGTTTTTAGCCTTGTTTTACCAGAGTTGTTTTTTTTTTCAGTTATTTCTTCAAGGGAAACTAAATGATTTAGTTGGAGCAAAGCTTTAAGTGTGTTGGCGTGCTTCTGTGTGGCTGTCCTGTGTCGCCAGGTCGAAGATCACAGTGAGGTAGAGGCCCTGCCCCATCCCCAGGGCCGCCAGGCTTGCTCCGTTTGCTTTGAGTTTTTAGACCCCAGAGGGAGATGAGCTTTTCCAAGCTGTGTCTGGGCCAGAGCCTCTCCTTGCCCTTGCTCCATCCCGACGGTCACCGTTGGGTCCACGCCTCCACCGCCCCATCTTGCCCCAAACGGAAAGCGCTGTATCTGCAGTGGCAGCCCTTCCCCACTTCGGCTCTGGGAGGGTCCAGCCAGTGTCACCTGGGCCCACCCTTTCCTGCAGCTGCCAGGCCCGTGCGGTCAGTGGGACCCGGACGTGGGCAGGCGAGCTCGGGACCCTCCCAGGCAGTTCCCACAGCTCTTGCCTCGGCTCACCAGGGTCACTTCCACTGTCAGGGGCCTGAGGGGGCAGCTGTGGCTGCAGGGCTGCTCTGGACTGAGGGGTCCCAGGCCCCGAGGGGTGCACGCCTGGCTCCCCTTGGCACAGGTGCGAGTCCGTTTCTTTTCAGCAGAAGGGGGAAGAGGTGTCCGCTGTGTGGGCTGCTGACTCCTCTGTGTGTGAGGCCCTTCATCTAAGTGATTGTGTATTCAGTTTAATTCTCATTATATTTCTATACTGAAAGAAGATTTTTAACGAAGGGAAAAACAACAGCAATAACATTCATATCTCTGGAGCAGCTAACTCATACACGTAATGTCTGCTTTTCGTACAGAACTAGCCAATGTAAAAACAGTTCACCTGTAAATACTTTTTCCTTTTTCACCGTTGTATTATACATGTATATGCTGGGTCCTTTTTCAGAAACTCTTTTCTTACCTGAGAGTTGTCTTGTTTTCTGGGCTGTTTTTAACTGAGGAAAAAAAAAATGCTTTCCTGCCGGGGGGCAGGGGAGACGGAGAAACCCATGTGCGTTTCCCATGTGACCCCCTCCTCCCTGTGGGTCTGAGCCCCGGCCCCCCCCACCTCCTCCTCCCTGTGGGTCCGAACCCCGGCCCCCCCACCCCCTCCTCCCTGTGGGTCCGAACCCCGGCCCCCCCACCCCCTCCTCCCTGTGGGTCCGATCCCCGGCCCCCCCCACCCCCTCCTCCCTGTGGGTCCGAACCCCGGCCCCCCCCCCACCCCCTCCTCCCTGTGGGTCCGAACCCCGGCCCCCCCACCCCTCCCTCAGCCCACCAGGGTCCAGGGAGATGTTCGTTCTCGCTTTAAGTCAGGAGTCACAAATGACTTTTTTTTTTCAATTAAGGAAAAAGCTCCATCTCTACCTTTAACATCACCCAGACCCCCGCCCCTGCCCGTGCCCCACGCTGCTGCTAACGACAGTATGATGCTTACTCTGCTACTCGGAAACTATTTTTATGTAATTAATGTATGCTTTCTTGTTTATAAATGCCTGATTTAAAAAGAAAAGAGCTTGGCATATTTATCTATTTCGCTGTGTACCTGTTAGTCCTTCCCCGACCCCGAAACAGATGACATTGTACAATAAAGGACTTTGAGAGGACCGCGGGACAGCTGTGCGTGCGCCCACCACAG